CGGGACTCCTGCGTCCTGGTCCAGTGTTCCCTCCGCGGGCTTTGCTTCTGCCTCTACAGAGGACCCAACTGGCCAGCGCTGGGGAAAGGGCCTAGGGGAAGAGGTTCAGCTACCATCCCGCTGTCCGCTGGGGCAGCCTGACCCAGGCACAAGACTCCTGTGGGGTCACCTAAGGGCGCCAGGGAGAAGAGCGAGGGAGGGAGGAAGAAGGAGGCAGGACAGCTGGCTCCAGCTCCACGTGCTCCCAGCCCCTGGCTGGGAGCCCACGTGAGGGTCGCCCTAAGAAGTCGGGGGCGAGGAGAGAGGGTGCAAAGCCCCGGCCCGGGCTGGACGGAGAGAAGCGCGGTGGAGACTTCCCTGCGCCCCCTCTGGGCCCGTACGGCCCACCTCCCACACCAGAGTGCTGCGCCGCAACCCCTTACTCCGCGTCCTCTGACCCCTGATCCCTGCCCTCTCCCTCGGGCCAAGCCGTCGCATCCCTCGGATTCTTACACGCGCCGCCCCAGCAACCCGGACCGCGCGCCGGGGTCCGCACCGCGCAGCCTAGCCCGCCGGCGCCGCCGCCAAAACCCCGAGCCCGAAGCTGTTGCAGCCGCCGCAGCCGCCGAAGCCGCCGCCACTTCAGCCACTGCCACCAGGGCAGCTGCGCCAGCTCTCCTATCCACCGCCTACCGTCCTCTCAACCCCGCTGGCCCCGCCCCATTTCCCCTTCACAGCGTCCTACTGGCTAACTGGGCTACCGTGATGAACTCTGATTGGCCAACTATCACGTCCTTCCGCAGGTCTCGCCCGCCGCCGATGCGGTACTCCCTGCCCGCCTCCTTAAGAAGGGGCGGGACGAAGAATCCACGCCCCTTACTCCTCCCTTGTTCCCCGCCTTACTCGTTGAGTCCAACCCAGAGGGAGTCCCAAGTCTTTCCATTGGTGAAAGGTCAAAATGGCGGTGCTTCTGATTGGTCAGACTTCAGGAGGTGGGGACAACTGAGCGGAACAATAAATTGAATGGTGAAAAGAAAGGTCAGTCAGACACCGAGTCTCGCCTTCTGAGATTGGCGGGTAACCTAGCAACGCAGGGACCGCGGCGGTAACTGTGGCTAGGGAAACCTGGAGCGGTCAGAGCAGGTGAGTAGCCAGTTGGGAAAGGGTCGCGGATCGATGTAACCAGTCTCTGGTTTTAAATCCTTAGAATGCTGTCTGTATGCCTGGCTGGTCCCCGCCTGACACATGTGCCTGAGATGCCTCCACACTTGGTCTTCCTGCCCTTGTGGCCCTAACACCCTCACAAAGCTGAAAACTGCTTCCAGTGAAAGGTTCTGTGTAAAAGCGACAGAGGACCTAAGATGAACTCTTGATGTCAACAGTTGTGGTTTCTGCAGCCACACTAACCACACAGATGTCAGCACAGCTGCACTCACACCTACTTCTTCATTTTGCAGGATGGCCAGAGACAATAAAAGCACGAGACCCAAGTAGTCTACCGAAGTCTCCATCTCTGTGGACCTACAGAGGCACAGAGGGCTGCTCACAAGATGGCTTTAGACATTCTCGCCATGGCCCCTTTGTATCAGGCCCCTGCCATCAACAGAATAGGGCCAAAGACAGACCCATCTAAAAGGCCAGCTGATCCACTAAAACCCTTGGTTCTCTCTAGGACCAAACTCACCACCATTGAGGCCAAAAGGATCATGTCCATCCTGGATGAGGCGATCTACAAGGTGGAGCTGGTGACCTTGCTGTCGTATGTGGCATCCAACAGAGAGGATATGGAGGGGATGCTGGGGGAGGACGTCATGAGGGCAGTGAGAGAGCATGAGGATCTCTGCCAGGTCCTCCTTGAAAACGTCAGGTGCCTGAAAGAGAAAGAAAGGCAATTGCAGGAGCAGAAAGAGGCTGAGGAGGAAGGGTGGCTCAGAGACCGCCTCCTTTCCATAGAGCTGCAGAAATCCAGCCTCTCACCACTTATGCAGCAGATCAAAGACTCCACCAAGAACGTCCTTAGACTCTTGCTCAGCAACCCCCAGGCTGCTAGGCTCCTGCAGATGCAGACACAGGGTAGAAGTGCAGAAGCCCAGAATTTTATTGACAGCCTGATAGAGCTCCGTGGTTTCCTGTTTGAAAAACTACTCACTAGTCCCATGGAAGCGAGGGATAAGGCCCAGTTCTTACAGGATATCAGTAGACAGAATAGTAATAACCAACAAATCATTGATACTCTTGAAAAGGAATTGGCGGAGAGAATGAAGAACAGGAATGCAGAGGTATTGTTTCATAGTATTGCTGAAATTACTGATATTAACGGAGCCCTTTCTCTTCCTGGCTTAGGTGGAAAAGGAGAACTTTGTGATCCAAGAACTGAAAAACCACCTGCACCAGGTGCTCAAGTTCTCAGAGAACAGCCTCGTTCGCACTAAGCAGGAGGCTGAGAAGCAGCAGAAGGCCGATTTCCGGGCATCACAGGCCAGGGTGGCCAAGATCCAGCAGGAGATCCTGCAGCTGCAGTCACAGTTTTACAACCTGGTCATGGAGAACCGGGAGGCAGAGCAGGCGCTGAGGAAGGTGCCCCGGGAAGCAGCGAGGATGGGCCGAGGCATCAAACAATGACAAATTGGATCTTTTCTAGAAGAAATATAAAGTGGAAACGGAAATCGAGAACTGGATCCAGAAATATGATACAGAGATGGGTGAGAAGCAGGTATTTGTCGCTGAATAAGTCTCTCTCGCATGTGTGGTGACCCCAGCCCCACCCCTCACCCCAGGAGGAGTTGGAGGATCTGGACGCTGTTCACAGGGAGGAGAAGATCTCGCTGGAGGAGCTCAGGCGGAGGCACAAAGTGCTGGTGGGAGAGTTTGCGCAGATCCGGGAAGAGCGGGAGATCAACTCCAAGAAAAGGATGGAGGCAGAGCAGGAGATGGTGCGCATGGTACGGGCGGCCACGCTCATCCAGGCCCTATGGAAGGGCTATCTGGTGCGCTCCCTGCTCAGATCCAAGAAGAAGCGGGGCAAGGGCAAAGCAAAGGACAAGGAGAAGGGCAAGCAGAAAGGCAAGGAGAAGGGCAAGGGCAAGAAATGAGCTCTCCACCCAGCCCGCTCCTGACCCTTATCTTCCCAGAGACCAGGCCAGGAAGGCCCGAGATGGAGAGCACTAAATTCACGGCTTTCATGTTTTTATTTAATAAATTAAAAAGTATTTGAAGCCACATTGAAGGGAACGCTCTACGAATAAATCTCTTT